GGTCCAAGGTCTAAAGTTCGCACATTGTTTTGAGGTCGGCTCTGTCTCTACCGAGGGAGATCCCATTATCCGTAGTTCTACCAGTCCCAATCCCATATATTTCCTTTAGAATCTCATGAATGAGGAAAAAGAAGTTCAAGTGAGGGAACATAGGTTCAAATGAAGGTCAGATACCTAAAAGAGTTTTCTGGTGACTGTGCGCGGCTGGGGTGGAAAAAGTGGGGAAAAGGTACCCAGATGTGGGTGGCCCCGGAGGGTTGCTCCACTCCAGCCCCGGCAGGGCAGGACAGCGCGGCCTGCCTGGTAGATGCCCCGAGCCACTGGAGCGCCTACTGTGTGGCGGGCGGGGGACGGCAGGAAAACGGCAGGATGCTGTGTCCCCTGAATCTGGCAGGGTTCTAGGTGCTTTACACGTAGCAAGACACATTCTCCGCCCCAAGGCACTCGCAGTCAGTCCATTTTCTGGGTTGCATCAGGTGGGGGCAAACTAGGTCCCCGCAGAAGTGAAGATGCTGAAGGAATACAGTAGGAGAAGAAATGCTTCTCTCCTGTCCTCCACACCAGGCAGGCCCCAGAGGCTGAGACCGACACGCCCTCCCCGAAGGGCAGACCCGCCTTGAGGAAGGCGGATCCGGGTAGGGACCGCCGCCTGGCCCTCACCCGACCCCCGAGAAAGCAACCCAGCGCGCCGCCCGCTCCTCACGTGTCCCTCCCGGCCCCGGGGCCACCTCACGTTCTGCTTCCGTCTGACCCCTCCGACTTCCGGTAAAGAGTCCCTATCCGCACCTCCGCTCCCACCCGGCGCCTCGGCGCGCCCGCCCTCCGATGCGCTCAGCGGCCGCAGCTCCTCGGAGTCCCGCGGTGGCCACCGAGTCTCGCCGCTTCGCCGCAGCCAGGTGGCCCGGGTGGCGCTCGCTCCAGCGGCCGGCGCGGCGGAGCGGGCGGGGCGGCGGTGGCGCGGCCCCGGGACCGTATCCCTCCGCCGCCCCTCCCCCGCCCGGCCCCGGCCCCCCTCCCTCCCGGCAGAGCTCGCCTCCCTCCGCCTCAGACTGTTTTGGTAGCAACGGCAACGGCGGCGGCGCGTTTCGGCCCGGCTCCCGGCGGCTCCTTGGTCTCGGCGGGCCTCCCCGCCCCTTCGTCGTCCTCCTTCTCCCCCTCGCCAGCCCGGGCGCCCCTCCGGCCGCGCCAACCCGCGCCTCCCCGCTCGGCGCCCGCGCGTCCCCGCCGCGTTCCGGCGTCTCCTTGGCGCGCCCGGCTCCCGGCTGTCCCCGCCCGGCGTGCGAGCCGGTGTATGGGCCCCTCACCATGTCGCTGAAGCCCCAGCAGCAGCAGCAGCAGCAGCAGCAGCAGCAGCAGCAGCAACAGCAGCAGCAGCAGCAGCAGCAGCAGCCGCCGCCCGCGGCTGCCAATGTCCGCAAGCCCGGCGGCAGCGGCCTTCTAGCGTCGCCCGCCGCCGCGCCTTCGCCGTCCTCGTCCTCGGTCTCCTCGTCCTCGGCCACGGCTCCCTCCTCGGTGGTCGCGGCGACCTCCGGCGGCGGGAGGCCCGGCCTGGGCAGGTGGGTGTCGGCACCCCAGCCCCCTCCGCTCCAATTTAATAAAAATAATATTTAATCTTTTCAGAGGTCGAAACAGTAACAAAGGACTGCCTCAGTCTACGGTGAGTAACTTTAATGTTACTTATTGGGGAAATCTAATAGTTTTTTTTTTTTTTAATATTCCAGATTTCTTTTGATGGAATCTATGCAAATATGAGGATGGTTCATATACTTACATCAGTTGTTGTAAGTTATTAGATTATTGGGGATAAACTGCCGTTTCTTTGATAAATAAATTATATGTTTTTAGGGCTCCAAATGTGAAGTACAAGTGAAAAATGGAGGTATATATGAAGGAGTTTTTAAAACTTACAGTCCGAAGGTAATTTTTACTTTTTTTCTTTTTCTTACAAATTTGGAGTACTTACTTGTGTTTTTCATTTTAGTGTGATTTGGTACTTGATGCCGCACATGAGAAAAGTACAGAATCCAGTTCGGGGCCGAAACGTGAAGAAATAATGGAGAGTATTTTGTTCAAATGTTCAGACTTTGTTGTGGTACAGTTTAAAGATATGGACTCCAGTTATGCAAAAAGAGGTGGGTTTTGATTTCCTAAATATGCCTCATGGTATAAACTTTCAACCAAAACCATTCTTTGCAGATGCTTTTACTGACTCTGCTATCAGTGCTAAAGTGAATGGCGAACACAAAGAGAAGGACCTGGAGCCCTGGGATGCAGGTGAACTCACAGCCAATGAGGAACTTGAGGCTTTGGAAAATGACGTAGTAAGTAACATCTTTGTAATTATTGCTAGACTCATTTTGAAAAACAAGCTTCATTTTCTTCTAGTCTAATGGATGGGATCCCAATGATATGTTTCGATATAATGAAGAAAATTATGGTGTAGTGTCTACGTATGATAGCAGTTTATCTTCGTATACGTAAGTTTGAAAAGTTTGTTTTTATTTTAGTGCTCATTTTGCTTTTCTTTTCCTCATGTTTCAGAGTGCCCTTAGAAAGAGATAACTCAGAAGAATTTTTAAAACGGGAAGCAAGGGCAAACCAGTTAGCAGAAGAAATTGAGTCAAGTGCCCAGTACAAAGCTCGAGTGGCCCTGGAAAATGATGATAGGAGTGAGGAAGAAAAATACACAGCAGTTCAGAGAAATTCCAGTGAACGTGAGGGGCACAGCATAAACACTAGGTATTTAAAGGAAATCATGATGCAGTATTTTGATAAAATGATTTAGAGGATCTCTCATTTTCAGGGAAAATAAATATATTCCTCCTGGACAAAGAAATAGAGAAGTCATATCCTGGGGAAGTGGGAGACAGAATTCACCGCGTATGGGCCAGCCTGGATCGGGCTCCATGCCATCAAGATCCACTTCTCACACTTCAGATTTCAACCCGAATTCTGGTTCAGACCAAAGAGTAGTTAATGGAGGCAAGTATTTTGACCAGACTTGTCAATATCATTATACTTTCCTTCATATCATTTGTTCTGTCAGGTGTTCCCTGGCCATCGCCTTGCCCATCTCCTTCCTCTCGCCCACCTTCTCGCTACCAGTCAGGTCCCAACTCTCTTCCACCTCGGGCAGCCACCCCTACACGGCCGCCCTCCAGGCCCCCCTCGCGGCCATCCAGACCCCCGTCTCACCCCTCTGCTCATGGTTCTCCAGCTCCTGTCTCTACTATGCCTAAACGCATGTCTTCAGAAGGTACAATACCACAATTTGTTCATGTTTTTGTTAATTTATGTGATGTTCACTGTTTCTTCCTTAGGGCCTCCAAGGATGTCCCCAAAGGCCCAGCGACATCCTCGAAATCACAGAGTTTCTGCTGGGAGGGGTTCCATATCCAGTGGCCTAGAATTTGTATCCCACAACCCACCCAGTGAAGCAGCTACTCCTCCAGTAGCAAGGACCAGTCCCTCGGGGGGAACGTGGTCATCAGTGGTCAGTGGGGGTAGGTAACACTTGGGCATAATGATGGTACTCAATGTAATAAATACATTTTCCCTTTCTTCTAGTTCCAAGATTATCCCCTAAAACTCATAGACCCAGGTCTCCCAGACAGAACAGTATTGGAAATACCCCCAGTGGGCCAGTTCTTGCTTCTCCCCAAGCTGGTATTATTCCAACTGAAGCTGTTGCCATGCCTATTCCAGCTGCATCTCCTACGCCTGCTAGTCCTGCATCGAACAGAGCTGTTACCCCTTCTAGTGAGGGTATGTAACAAAGGGCTTCTGGATCCATAATCATCTGAATTTTTTTTAAAAAATTGTTTTCTAGCTAAAGATTCCAGGCTTCAAGATCAGAGGCAGAACTCTCCTGCAGGGAATAAAGAAAATATTAAACCCAATGAAACATCACCTAGCTTCTCAAAAGCTGAAAACAAAGGTTAGAGTTTAAAGAGTCATTAAGCTTAACTGAACCTGTGTCTTAACAGTTCTTAATTTTACAGGTATATCACCAGTTGTTTCTGAACATAGAAAACAGATTGATGATTTAAAGAAATTTAAGAATGATTTTAGGGTAAGTATTGTACTAACTGATGAATTTGAGTTGATATTTAAGTATAATTGTTTCCTTTATTTAGTTACAGCCAAGTTCTACTTCTGAATCTATGGATCAACTACTAAACAAAAATAGAGAGGGAGAAAAATCAAGAGATTTGATCAAAGACAAAATTGAACCAAGTGCTAAGGATTCTTTCATTGAAAATAGCAGCAGCAACTGTACCAGTGGCAGCAGCAAGCCGAATAGCCCCAGCATTTCCCCTTCAATACTTAGTAACACGGAGCACAAGAGGGGACCTGAGGTCACTTCCCAAGGGGTTCAGACTTCCAGCCCAGCATGTAAACAAGAGAAAGACGATAAGGAAGAGAAGAAAGACGCAGCTGAGTGAGTAAACCTGGAACTTAGACCATCCTGTTGTAGATTTCACTGGCCTTTATATTTTTTTTAGGCAAGTTAGGAAATCAACATTGAATCCCAATGCAAAGGAGTTCAACCCACGTTCCTTCTCTCAGGTAGGTTTATTACTTTCTTTGAGGTTATCTAGTGAGATAATTGAATTTATTGTTGTTTTTGTAGCCAAAGCCTTCTACTACCCCAACTTCACCTCGGCCTCAAGCACAACCTAGCCCATCTATGGTGGGTCATCAACAGCCAACTCCAGTTTATACTCAGCCTGTTTGTTTTGCACCAAATATGATGTATCCAGTCCCAGTGAGCCCAGGCGTGCAAGTAAGTCATAGAATTTGATGTTCACTTAGCCTCTAATGTTAATTTTTTTTTTAATTCTCTCAAGCCTTTATACCCAATACCTATGACGCCCATGCCAGTGAATCAAGCCAAGACATATAGAGCAGGTAAAGGTGAGAATAATCCTGCCTGTGTTTGCTTGTAGGTTTAATAGGCAGTCTGCTTTTTTTTCTGCAGTACCAAATATGCCCCAACAGCGGCAAGACCAGCATCATCAGAGTGCCATGATGCACCCAGCGTCAGCAGCGGGCCCACCGATTGCAGCCACCCCACCAGCTTACTCCACGCAATATGTTGCCTACAGTCCTCAGCAGTTCCCAAATCAGCCCCTTGTTCAGCATGTGCCACATTATCAGTCTCAGGTAAGGCTGGTAAGGCCTAACTCTTAATTTTTATGTGCTTTCTTTATTTTTTGTTTGAACACAGCATCCTCATGTCTATAGTCCTGTAATACAGGGTAATGCTAGAATGATGGCACCACCAACACACGCCCAGCCTGGTTTAGTATCTTCTTCAGCAACTCAGTACGGGGCTCATGAGCAGACGCATGCGATGTATGGTAGGAAGCACTTTGTTTGTCTCTTCCAGTGTGGCTAATTTACCTTTCTATTTCCCAAATTCAGCATGTCCCAAATTACCATACAACAAGGAGACAAGCCCTTCTTTCTACTTTGCCAGTGAGTTGGGTTTTTTATACTAATTTTTAATTTTGTGTACATGCTCCTTTTTCTTTCACTTTAGTTTCCACGGGCTCCCTTGCTCAGCAGTATGCGCACCCTAACGCTACCCTGCACCCACATACTCCACACCCTCAGCCTTCAGCTACCCCCACTGGACAGCAGCAAAGCCAACATGGTGGAAGTCATCCTGCACCCAGTCCTGTTCAGGTAAGGGCAACTCAGAGGTCTGCATGGAGTGGTTTCCTCTCAATTCTTTCCTGTCGCTTTGCAGCACCATCAGCACCAGGCCGCCCAGGCTCTCCATCTGGCCAGTCCACAGCAGCAGTCAGCCATTTACCACGCGGGGCTTGCGCCAACTCCACCCTCCATGACACCTGCCTCCAACACGCAGTCGCCACAGAATAGTTTCCCAGCAGCACAACAGACTGTCTTTACGATCCATCCTTCTCACGTTCAGCCGGCGTATACCAACCCACCCCACATGGCCCACGTACCTCAGGTAATACCAGCTTTAGCCAACTTTCTGTGAAGGCCTGTATGCGTAAAAGAGCTCTCTGTTTCAGGCTCATGTACAGTCAGGAATGGTTCCTTCTCATCCAACTGCCCATGCGCCAATGATGCTAATGACGACACAGCCACCCGGCGGTCCCCAGGCCGCCCTCGCTCAAAGTGCACTACAGCCCATTCCAGTCTCGACAACAGCGCATTTCCCCTATATGACGCACCCTTCAGGTGAGGCGTGTGTGTGCAGGGGCCGCCGGGGCTTCTGTTTCAATGTTCGCTTTTCTTTTTACAGTACAAGCCCACCACCAACAGCAGTTGTAAGGCTGCCCTGGAGGAACCGAAAGGCCAAATTCCCTCCTCCCTTCTACTGCTTCTACCAACTGGAAGCACAGAAAACTAGAATTTCATTTATTTTGTTTTTAAAATATATATGTTGATTTCTTGTAACATCCAATAGGAATGCTAACAGTTCACTTGCAGTGGAAGATACTTGGACCGAGTAGAGGCATTTAGGAACTTGGGGGCTATTCCATAATTCCATATGCTGTTTCAGAGTCCCGCAGGTACCCCAGCTCTGCTTGCCGAAACTGGAAGTTATTTATTTTTTAATAACCCTTGAAAGTCATGAACACATCAGCTAGCAAAAGAAGTAACAAGAGTGATTCTTGCTGCTATTACTGCTAAAAAAAAAAAAAAAAAAAAATCAAGACTTGGAACGCCCTTTTACTAAACTTGACAAAGTTTCAGTAAATTCTTACCGTCAAACTGACGGATTATTATTTATAAATCAAGTTTGATGAGGTGATCACTGTCTACAGTGGTTCAACTTTTAAGTTAAGGGAAAAACTTTTACTTTGTAGATAATATAAAATAAAAACTTAAAAAAAATTTAAAAAATAAAAAAAGTTTTAAAAACTGATCAAGTTAGTGTGTGTCTGTATAAGCTACTTC